GGCTCAGTGAGTGCCTCCTGTGTGCCAGGCACAATGACGCACAATGTGTGCACACCAGGCTCATGTGCAGGTGGCTGCGAGACAGGGCGACCCATCAAGGCAGATGCACCATGAGGCAGTGGCCAGTGCTGTGGGTGTTAGGGGCATTGCTCCCCGGCCACTACGGCATAGCAGGCAGTGATCGCCACACTGGCCAAGCTTTAGACCATTTATTCCAGAGACCCCAGAGGCAAAAAGCCCGGCTGCACCTCCCAGTGACTCCCACAGCCATTGAGCAGAGACACTCAGGACCTTGTGATGGGAGGTTTCTGCACTGGAGAACGAGCCCAGAAGCCCTCTCAGCCTCGGAACAGTGTGGCCAGTGGTGGGCAGGTCAGGAGGGGCTTCAGACACAGCCTGTCCCTCCAGATGGTCACGGGAAGGTCACTCCCCACAGAAGTACGTTTTGGGGCCATGCGGGCACAGAAGGTTTGGGGGTGGGTGGGGCAGGTGCCAGCCTGGCCTGTGGGAGGCCATGGTGCAGATGCCAAGCCCCCCCCGTGACATGAGACCACCTGATACCACCCAGAGAGTGGCTGTGAGCGGAAGGGCCCGCCCAGAAACAAGCAGGGCCTTGGGGCAGAAGTCCTGGGCTCAGATCCCACGCTCACTGCCAGCGGCCTCGGCTCAGGCTTCTGCGCTCTCTAAACTTAGTTTTCTCTTCTGGAAAAATGATGGGGAAAATGATATTTGTATGTGAGGACTGAGAGTTAAATGTAAACATCTGGAAACTACAAAATGAGCACGAAATGATGTTTTTATTCTTAGAACAGAAAGTCCCCACACCCGCGGCCCTGGTGACTGATGAGGATGAGGTTCTGCGGGGCCTCTCTGGCCGCCCAGCTCTGCCTGGGGAAGGTGGGGCCAGAGTGGATGTGTTCCCAGCGTGGTCACTCCCCTGCCTCGCCAGCAGGTCTCGGCTCCAATCAGGAGGCCTAAGCCAAGTGATAAGCAGCCAGACAACAGCCATCCCAGCTGGGGCGTGGACTTTGCTCCAGCAGCCTGTCCCAGTGAGGACAGGGACACAGTACTCGGCCACACCATGGGGCGCCCACTGCACCTCGTCCTGCTCAGTGCCTCCCTGGCTGGCCTCCTGCTGCTCGGGGAAAGTCGTAAGTGCCCCTCGCCCTTCAGACCCAAAAGCGAGCTTTTAACCCTGTCCTCCCTGCCTTCCAGTGTTCATCCGCAGGGAGCAGGCCAACAACATCCTGGCGAGGGTCACGAGGGCCAATTCCTTTCTTGAAGAGATGAAGAAAGGACACCTCGAAAGAGAGTGCATGGAAGAGACCTGCTCATACGAAGAGGCCCGCGAGGTCTTTGAGGACAGCGACAAGACGGTAAGGGCTGGGGATAGCCTGGCTGTTGGTAAAATATATTTTTAAATTTCTTTTTTCCTTTTAGAATGAATTCTGGAATAAATACAAAGGTCAGTATTTTTTCTGTTTTAACCTTCAGTGACAGACTCCAGTTTCGAAATCCTCTCTTTGCAGATGGCGACCAGTGTGAGACCAGTCCTTGCCAGAACCAGGGCAAATGTAAAGACGGCCTCGGGGAATACACCTGCACCTGTTTAGAAGGATTCGAAGGCAAAAACTGTGAATTATGTAGGTTCCTCTGCTTGGTATACCTTCAGATCGTCCCCAGAGCCAACGTGCCTCTCCTTTGCAGTCACACGGAAGCTCTGCAGCCTGGACAACGGGGACTGTGACCAGTTCTGCCACGAGGAACAGAACTCTGTGGTGTGCTCCTGCGCCCGCGGGTACACCCTGGCTGACAACGGCAAGGCCTGCATTCCCACAGGTAGGAGGCACGTTGGGCCACAGCCACCCGCTGCTGAAGGCCCCGGCCGTCCTCTTTCTTTCAGGGCCCTACCCCTGTGGGAAACAGACCCTGGAACGCAGGAAGAGGTCAGTGGCCCAGGCCACCAGCAGCAGCGGGGAGGCCCCTGACAGCATCACATGGAAGCCATATGATGCAGCCGACCTGGACCCCACCGAGAACCCCTTCGACCTGCTTGACTTCAACCAGACGCAGCCTGAGAGGGGCGACAACAACCTCACCAGGATCGTGGGAGGCCAGGAATGCAAGGACGGGGAGTGTCCCTGGCAGGTAACAGTAGGATGTCCCCTCGGGCCTGCTGGCAGCCACACTGAGCCTGTCACGTCTGTCACAGGCCCTGCTCATCAATGAGGAAAACGAGGGTTTCTGTGGTGGAACCATTCTGAGCGAGTTCTACATCCTAACGGCAGCCCACTGTCTCTACCAAGCCAAGAGATTCAAGGTGAGGGTAGGTAAGTGACCAACAGCCCCCAGGGCCGTGGTGGAGCTGAGCACAGTCCCACTCGTCTGTCCCAGGGGACCGGAACACGGAGCAGGAGGAGGGCGGTGAGGCGGTGCACGAGGTGGAGGTGGTCATCAAGCACAACCGGTTCACAAAGGAGACCTATGACTTCGACATCGCCGTGCTCCGGCTCAAGACCCCCATCACCTTCCGCATGAACGTGGCGCCTGCCTGCCTCCCCGAGCGTGACTGGGCCGAGTCCACGCTGATGACGCAGAAGACGGGGATTGTGAGCGGCTTCGGGCGCACCCACGAGAAGGGCCGGCAGTCCACCAGGCTCAAGATGCTGGAGGTGCCCTACGTGGACCGCAACAGCTGCAAGCTGTCCAGCAGCTTCATCATCACCCAGAACATGTTCTGTGCCGGCTACGACACCAAGCAGGAGGATGCCTGCCAGGGGGACAGCGGGGGCCCGCACGTCACCCGCTTCAAGGACACCTACTTCGTGACAGGCATCGTCAGCTGGGGAGAGGGCTGTGCCCGTAAGGGGAAGTACGGGATCTACACCAAGGTCACCGCCTTCCTCAAGTGGATCGACAGGTCCATGAAAACCAGGGGCTTGCCCAAGGCCAAGAGCCATGCCCCGGAGGTCATAACGTCCTCTCCATTAAAGTGAGATCCCACTCAAGGCCTGGTTTGTCTCTCGATTGCCGCCTTGCC